CCGACATTCATAGACGTTGGTTAATCCCTAATTTCGCCAAACAATGACGGCCTAGGCTTTTCCGGCTTTTGAAACAGGAATTCAAGACACTAAAACGTGTGTTGATGGCATTTTGGGTTGGGGCTTTTCACAACTGATGACACTGGAAAAATAATCCATAGGAAACTACCTTATGAGACCCTAGATTTCGGTTTAGCAGTTCACCACAAAAGTGGTGAGGTGTTTTTTGGCTTTTAATTTTAGCTGCTTGCCTCTGTTTTTAGTTCGTGTGATTGCCTCCGCAAAGGCAGTGAATGGAGAATTCTCCCTAAGGTCAGCATTTAATTATTGCCTCACTCTGGCTGCTATAGTATTACAACTCTTGGAACTTACAGCATCGATCCTACTATTAAAGTTGCCTGGAGCATGCCAGCACGTTGGACATCGGCGTTCCAGCAACTGCCTCAGTCACTGAATCGAGTGGGAGGCTCATTTTGCAGTTTACTATCTCCATGAGCAGGTCCAGGCGCGGGACCTGTTCTATGACTCGATTGGGTCCTGCCCTTGTCCGTCATCGGAAGGCTTACAGCGCCTACTGTTTTGCAGTAAGATTTGCAGGCTTAGTACCGCCTCTGGAAACAAGGAGAGTGAAGGGGCGTTGACGAGTAACGTTGTTTGTATTTCTCTCCTCATTGGATGGCTGCTGTGTCAGTCAGACACTTCTCTGCTTCCGTTGGCGGGAAGGCTTCAGGCGGGTAGCGGGGACTCGGTACTGCCCCCTCCCAAGCTGGGAGCAGGGCGCGTGACGTCTCAGACATTTGTTGTTGGGATTTGGGCCTCATTAATTATTCATTAGGTACTTGAAAGCTCTGCAGGGATTGGTGGCTGAGAGGCCTAGTCGACTGTTTCTTAGCTAGAGGTACGTGTCACCCAGTACGCGGCTGGAGTTTTGCATAAATTATTCCGATAAGGAGCGGGGCGGGGCTCTGTGCATAGATTAGTCAAATGAGCCTGGGAGGGAGGGAAGCCGGCTACGAATTAGCCTAAGTTATTAAAGATGGCGACGGAGCGCAGTCGCTCCGCGATGGACTCGCCGGTCCCGGCCTCTATGTTCGCCCCCGAGCCCAGCTCCCCGGGGGCGGCCAGGGCCGCGGCGGCCGCCGCCCGACTCCACGGCGGCTTTGACTCGGACTGCAGCGAGGACGGCGAGGCGCTCAACGGCGAGCCAGAGCTGGACCTCACCAGCAAGGTAGGCCCGGGCGGCGGCGGCGGGCGCTGAGGTGTGGTCCTAAGGCTGTTGGTTTCTTTTCTAGCTGGTTCTAGTGAGCCCTACATCAGAGCAGTATGACAGCCTACTTCGGCAGATGTGGGAGAGGATGGACGAGGGATGCGGAGAGACCATATATGTCATTGGGCAGGGATCAGGTGAGCATAGTTTTCCTTTCACTTTATTTTTATCTCCTGCTGATGTCTGGGCTCTTGTCACCAGATGGGACTGAGTATGGGCTGAGTGAAGCTGACATGGAGGCCTCCTACGCCACAGTGAAGAGCATGGCGGAACAGATAGAGGCCGATGTCATCCTTCTGCGGGAACGGCAAGAAGCTGGGGGCCGCGTGCGTGATTACCTGGTCCGGAAACGAGTAGGAGACAATGACTTCCTGGAGGTCAGGTGAGGAGGCCGCGGGACATTTTGGGGTCCCCTCCACCTCACTCATTCACTAACTCTCACATAGATGTATGGGTTCATCTACACGCAGGGTAGCAGTGGTGGGCAACGTGGATGCTGGCAAAAGCACGCTTCTGGGGGTCCTGACACATGGGGAGCTGGACAATGGCCGAGGCTTTGCCCGCCAGAAACTCTTCCGCCACAAACATGAAATTGAATCTGGTCGCACCAGCAGTGTGGGCAACGACATTCTGGGCTTTGACAGTGAAGGCAATGTAGTGAACAAGCCTGACAGCCACGGCGGCAGCCTGGAGTGGACCAAGATCTGTGAGAAGTCCACGAAAGTCATTACCTTCATCGACTTGGCTGGTCATGAGAAGTACCTGAAAACCACTGTCTTCGGCATGACAGGCCATCTGCCTGACTTCTGCATGCTCATGGTGAGTGGGAGGCGCCCCAAGGAGGGGAGGCGCGTCCTGACACTTCCTTTCTGTGTTGGGGCAGGTGGGCAGCAATGCTGGCATCGTGGGGATGACCAAAGAACACCTGGGCTTGGCACTGGCACTCAATGTACCTGTCTTTGTGGTAGTCACCAAGATTGACATGTGTCCTGCCAACATCCTGCAAGGTAAGTGAAGCCTCCAGCTAGCAGCAGCCCCTCCCCCTAATTCTGTTCCATTGCACCCTTTAAGAAACCCTGAAGCTGTTACAGCGCCTGCTGAAGTCACCAGGCTGCCGGAAGATCCCCGTGCTGGTGCAGAGCAAAGATGATGTGATTGTCACAGCCTCCAACTTCAGCTCTGAAAGGTAACGCGTGGGGAGCGCACACTTCAGACAGGCCTTTTTTCCTTCCTCTTCTCCCTCTGCTTAGGATGTGCCCGATATTCCAGATCTCCAACGTTACAGGCGAGAACCTAGATCTGCTGAAGATGTTCCTCAACCTCCTCTCCCCCCGCACCAGCTACAGGGAGGAGGAGCCTGCTGAGTTTCAGATTGATGACACCTACTCCGTCCCGGTAAGTGGCTCTGGGCGGGTAGCTGGGTGGGCCACTTATGAGGCCAGGGTCTTCTCCTTGGCAGGGTGTGGGGACAGTGGTTTCGGGGACAACACTGAGAGGCCTGATCAAGCTGAATGACACGCTGCTGCTGGGCCCAGACCCCTTGGGTAACTTCCTGTCCATTGCTGTCAAATCCATCCATCGCAAGCGCATGCCTGTCAAGGAGGTGCGGGGTGGCCAGACAGCATCCTTTGCGCTGAAGAAGGTGAGTAGCGATGATACTGAACGCTCCCCTCACCCTGAGGGCTGGGGCTCCCTCTTTCTTTCAGATCAAGCGCTCGTCCATCCGGAAGGGCATGGTGATGGTTTCCCCACGTTTGAATCCCCAAGCCTCCTGGGAGTTTGAGGCCGAGATTCTCGTCCTCCACCACCCCACCACAATTAGCCCGCGCTACCAGGCCATGGGTAGGTGTCTAAGGCCCTGCCAGCCCAGGAGGCAGCCTATCCTGACCTCTGGCTTCCTTGACAGTGCACTGTGGGAGCATCAGGCAGACAGCCACCATTCTGAGCATGGACAAGGACTGTCTGCGCACTGGGGACAAGGCCACTGTACACTTCCGCTTCATCAAGACCCCTGAGTACCTGCACATAGACCAGCGGCTGGTGTTCCGGGAAGGCCGCACCAAGGCTGTCGGCACCATCACCAAGGTATGGCCAGGACAGACCTTGCCTGCCTCCAGCCAGCCTCAGCCTCTCTCCATGGCTCCCACAGCTCCTCCAGACCACCAACAACTCCCCAATGAACTCCAAGCCGCAGCAGATTAAAATGCAGTCGACGAAAAAGGGCCCCCTGACGAAACGAGACGAGGGGGGCCCGTCTGGTGGGCCAGCAGTAGGAGCACCCCCACCTGGAGATGAAGCCTCCTCTGTAGGGGCAGGGCAACCAGCTGCGTCCAGCAATCTCCAGCCTCAGGTGAGCACGGGCCCCTCGCAGCTTCGGCATGGAGTGCTTCTCAAGCTCCTTCTCTCTCTTTCAGCCTAAGCCCAGCAGTGGAGGCCGGCGACGAGGGGGCCAGCGCCACAAGGTGAAGTCCCAGGGGGCCTGTGTGACTCCTGCTTCAAGGGACCTACCTCCTTGTCCCTTCCCAGTCACAGGTCCAAGGGGCAAATAGCGAATTCCCATGGAGGAGAATCACTGCACTCCAAGTGGACGTGGCTGGTAGGTAAGTGTAACTTTTTCTGCTGCTGTTCAGTGTGTAAAGCCCACCTCCTGGTGTCCTTTTCCAGGAAGCTTCCCTCATGCTGCCCTTCTGGAAGGTGCCTTCCCCTGTGCTGACGTCTGCAGGATGCGTGTTACACCCCATTTGGATATCACATCTTGAGCTGTGGGAAAGGAGAGCAGGGCTTCCCTCTCTGAACCCCATGCCTGGCAGGGTAAGTGCCCAGGGAGCACCTGCTGCCTGGATGGGGAGTCTGCGCCACTTCTGCTAGCACAGCAGCATCCCGTACCTGAAAGTGAAACGTCTGAATAGGCTCGCCGTCCTGATCGTAAGTGAACTTGCCAAGGAGTGTCCCCTCCTGCTGCAGGTCTTCGTCAAACCCCTGCAAAGAGAGCGGAGGGAAGTGGGGAGGGGCTGGAGCAGGGAGAACACCCCTCCCCACTCCAATCCCTGCTCCTCCCACCCAGCAGGTCAGGCACCAGAGTGGCCTATGACAAGTCACTTCACTCTCTTGTGCCACAGTTTCTGCCTCCAAAGCCTAAGGTAACAGGGACTGAAGTGCTGTCTCCCACCCTAGCTCCTCCTCTTCCAAATCCACTCCCCTCCCTTCCAGTCCAAGGGTGACCCTGACTTGATCCTCAGTAGAGAGGCCCACAGGATCCCCCTGCAGCCCCTCTGGCCCCACCACAGGACAGATACTCACAAAGATGGCGAAGTCCTTGGGGGCACTGGAGATAGTGCTGTTGGGTGACAAGGCCTTGGGCACATGCTCTAAGGTAACGGCTGTGGGGCGGATGCGGGCAGAGAGGCGGACCACGGCGAAGCCTTGTGGCCCCTGGAAGGCCCAGCAGTTGCCTGGGTGCACATCTGGCTGGAGGAGCAGAAAGTCATGTCAGGACAGGGCCCTGAGTCCAGCTCTTGCTGACCCCAGATGGGACCAGCCCTCAGTGTGCTCAGAGCCCCCGCTGCTGTGCTTGCCAGGTGCCCACCTGGAGGATGACTCGGGGTGACTGGGAGTGGTACCACAGGGGGATGCCGAAGAGGCTGAGGAGGGCCGTCTTGGTCTCGTAGGTCTCAGAACATCGGGTGCTGATGACGCTGGCCCCTGAGACAGGAGAGGAAGGCAGGGTGGGCTCCCGCACGGGAGGAGGGCCCCGCTCAGGCCATTGGCTGTCTCCTCGCTGAAGGTGGACGGCAGATGCCCCAGGCCTAGCCTTTAACCCTAACCGAGATGCTCAGAGCAGCTTTAAAGGTCAGCCTCTCCCTGGCCCAGGATGGTACTCGGTACGTCCTGACTTCCCTGAATTGCCACTTGCCTTTGTCATGGGTACTAGGTTGGGTGATTTCTGCTGATCCTGAGCTTTGCTTGCTCTGCCCCACCACCAACCTGGTAGATGCCAGGGGACCGGCCATTGCGGGGTCCAGGACAAGGCAGAGCGAGGAAAGCAGAGCACGTACCTCCTGACTCCAGGGCGTAGTCTGCCAGCCCGATGCGGTCCTCACTGTAGCGCTGCAGGGCCTGCTTCACGATGTGGTGCACCTGCTGCAATGCAGGCACCAGGAGACGGTTGCAGCAGGGAGCAGACGTGTCCCCCTGTCACCTCGTGGCCGTGGGCCAAGGACCCATGGGCTGACCCCTTCTAGGCTTGCACTGTGCTGGTGCCCAGGCAGATGTGGGCACACTGCCACCCACCCATGCCAGCCCCACAGCATGCAAAGCCTCCTGCTTGGCACTTCCATCCTGGAACCTGCCAGGGAGCTGGCAGTGTGGGACTGTCCAGGGCTCCCAGGGAGGAGAGCTGTGGGTGGGTGTGTGGAGAGGGGCATGTGGGCCTCACCTCCTCTGTCACTCCAATCACACCTTCTTTCTGCAGCGTCAGGCTCAGGGAGGCCGCGGCTTCCCTGGCCGACTTGCCCTGCATCTCTGCCACATGGGTGAGGATCTTGCTCTCCAGCTCTCGCAGCTGAGCTTGCATCTCCTCTCTCTGAAGGAGCCCCACGCGGCCCCCTCCACCTCGGGCAAGGAACTGACTGATCCAGGCCGGGAACTGAGATTCCACCTATAGGAACCCAAAGGGGTGTCACCCTGGGGGGCTTGCAGGGACAGCAGGAGCTGCTATGACAGGGCTAGTGCTTAGCTGGATAGCAGGGATAGGGTAGGAGGGAGGCCACTGGAGGAAAGAGTTATGAACACTCCATGGGCACTAACAAAAACAGGAAGAACGCCTGTCAGTGAGAGCCCACATGTGTCAAGGCCAACGCCACAGTCTCTTGGGCATAACAGAGGCTGCAGGGGCAAGGGGTGCTGCTTTGCAGGCCCCAGGACACGTCGTCTCAAAGGAGGAGGAGAGGGACCAGCAGGGCCCTGGTGGTTCCCACTCACGTCGTCCCGCACGGCCTGGATCTGCTGGGGCAGCAGGCCCACTTCTTCCGCCACCGAGCTCTGCTTCAGTGCCAGAGCCGCCAGCTCCTGCTGCAGGCCGGCCAGCTGGTCCTCCAGCCGCCTCAGCTCCTTCACAGAGCTCTCCTGGAAGGACTCCTGGGTCATGCTGGTCCCAGAGAGAGAAGAGTAAGCCTCGGATCTCTTTGGTGGGAGGTAAGGCCACACCAAAGATGAAAGAGGACCCCCTAGTGGGCTCCCGTCAGGAGAGCGGGTGCCCAGCACTCATTGTGAACCTGAGAAGGGGCAAGGCCTCTCCTGGGGGTTCTGGCTGCAGAACCCCTGCCTGTCCCAAGGAGCTAATTCTGAGCCTGCTCCCTTTCTAAGCCCAGAGTCCAGAATGTACTCTGCCTCAGCCTCTCACATCCTCCACAAGCATGGACATCTGGGGCATGAGAAGGCAGTTATGTGAGGCTGTAAGAAAGGATGCTGTGTCTATAAATGAATCCCGGTCCTCTCACACAGCCTGCCCCCCGCCCTCAGGACCCCCCTGCTAACCTCCATGGCACCTCAAAGACAGGCCCTGGGCAGGGGTCCTGAGCTGGGTTTCAACCCCTCCCCCTACCATCTGCTTGGCAAGATGATCAGAACTCTCTGCTCTGCGGCTCTGCTCCCCAGTCCTGCCTGGAGAGTGGGTGGGGCTGGGGAGGAGCAGGCCGAGGCCAGCTGGTGGCGCCCAGTACCTTTGCCACTCTGACTTCAGCTGCTGGATGCGAGCCTCGGACTCCTGTGTAGGAAGAAGGGACAAATACAAGAAATACTCATCTCAGAAATTGGTGTTCCAGAGTAGGATCTGCTGTCTGTTAGCGTCTTTGCTTAACCACACCCCTGCCCAAGGTCTCTTGACCCCTGCAGCAAAAATCAAACTGGCCTCCTTGTCAAAGCCCTCATGAGTCTCGTCCATGTCTGACACACTGAGGTATCTGTTCACCCACACTCAGCACATGCACACCAGCATGACAGGCCGCTGTGCCCTGGCACACCCCAGGGAGCCCCTGCACAGCTCTCCAACTAAGGGGTCGGGGGTCAAACAGAGAAGTCAGAGGAGGGCACTCCCCTCCCCATGCAACACCCAAACAGTCCCTTTGGAAGGGCCGAGGGGTCCGAGGTGAACATGTTGGATGGGGTCAGGACCCAGTCACAGGCCCTGAGTGCCGCAAGCCCGCTGACCTGGGAGGCCCGGACGATCTTCTTGAAGAGGTCTTCTGAGTCTTGCTGATGCTCTGCTCTCAGGGCAGACAGTTCTTCCTGTGAGACGGGAGTGAGAGGACAGGTTGGACAGAGCCATGCTTATAGGGACCCTCATGACTAGGAAGTGGCGGAACTGGAATTCAAACAAGGTCTGTTTGCTTCCAGAGCCCTGGCTCTCAGCCTTCTCTGAACCACGCAAGACTCCCGCTTCAGCTCCACTGCACACCTCTGCGGTGTCAGGTACCATGCTGGGGCTTTCTACTCGCACAGCTCACTATGGGGGTGGGGGAGACACGATGGCCTCCATCAAAGAGCAGGAAACTGAGGCTTAGAGAAGGTGAGGAGGCCTGGCGTGGTGGCTCACGCCTGTAATCCCAGGACTTTGGGAGGCCAAGGCAGGCAGATCACTAGAGGTCAGGAGTTCGAGACCAGCCTGGCCAACTTGGTAAAACCCTGTCTCTACTAAAAATACAAAATTAGCTGGATGTGGTGGTGCACGCCTGTAATCCAGCTACTCGGGAGGCTGAGTGAGGCAAGAGAATCGCTTGAACCTGGGAGGCACAGGTTGTAGTGAGTCGAGATCACGCCACTGCACTCCAGGCTGGGTGACAGAGTGAGATATTGTCTCAAAAAGAAAAAAAAAAAAGAAAAAAAGAGAAAGGGAGTAACTGCAAAATGGCAGAGCTGTCTGATCCCAAATGACACTTGTTCTCTCTGCTGCTGGGCACCTTCACGCTTTCCTATGGGTGTCACCCACCTCCCACCCTGAGGTATTCCACCTCCTACCTGGATGCGAGCAGCAGTTTCCCTGCGGAAATCCTCCTTCAGGGCAGCTTCACGGCGGCTCACTAGCCCCTCCAGCAGCGCCAGGGTGTCCTCGTGGCTCAGGCCACCACCACCTCCCTGGCCAGGAGCCCCTTGCCGCAGCTCCAGACGTTCCAGCCGCATGGCCTCCTTCTGCCAGTTGGAGGAAAATTCAGCAGCAAGAGCTTCCAGACGCCGCTCCAGAGAGTGTACCCGGGACATAACACGCTGCTCAGCCTGGAAGGGCAGAGAGAGAGCCACGGAGTGAGGGACCCTTGGATGATAGTGCTTCCCAAAGACCACCCCGACACAGCCAACACAGAAAGAAAGGGAAAAGATTCCAGAGACGTTCCAGCATAAGGCCATGCAGGGCCGGCTGGAGCTCGTGGGCAGGGGCTGCCGACCTCTGAGCTGGGTGTGCTGGGAGCCAGGGATCACTGGGTGCCGGCCACAGAGGAAGGTCCCTGAGGACACAGTACCGAAGTCTGATCCCAGAGGAGGAAGGAAGGTGGGCCGGGGAGAAGGTCTGAGTGCAGGGATGGTCCAGGAGGAGGACTGGAAGCTGCAGGATGGCTGCAGGGGGCCGTGGACCCTCCTGGCCTGAAGCTCACTCCTTCCCCGCCTCCTACAGGGGCAGGGGAGCCAGGGCTGCGAGTTCTGTCTGTGGACTCTCAATGGCTTTCACTCCTTCCCTAGGTAACTATGGCTAAGAGACAGAATAATTTGAAAATACGTTCTTTTTCCTCTTTAGCTGGATGTCCCACAGAGAAAATGGAATAAATGTCATTTGGACTGAGGGTGGCATTTGATAGTGTGTCATGAATTTGAG